GATCCCTTACTCCTCAGGACTATTTACACCTCCCCCATCCTGCGGGCCCCACTTGAGACAGTGGTTCCTGAGAGCCGGGCCCCACTAGCAAGCCAAGGTATATTCTTGGCCTCCTGCAAAGATGCCCCTGTCCTATAGACCTCTGCGCGGACCGTGGGCACCCCCACTTCTCCAGGAAGAAGTAGGTGGGCAACACTCAGGGGAAGTCAAGCTTAGCGCCCCCAGTCTCCTCCCCACTTCGGCTCGGTCCCATCTCTCCAGGACAAGGCGCCAGCAACGGAGCCACAGGCCGCACCAGCCCGTCTTTGATCCCGGGTGTTCGGACTCAGGGCCTCCACCACCCCCTCCTAAACTCGGACCCTGGGCCGTGGGAACCCAGTTTAGGAACCCAGGAAGATGCCGGAACCTTCCTCAAACGAGGCCACTCTAGGAAATTGGGAATTTCACATATCGTTAGCACTCAGTCGACGTTTATTGGCCTAAGAACGAAAGAACCGGAAGATGCCCTTAAAAAGCGTGGCGGCACTCTAGCTTCAATCGGTTGCCTCAACATATCAAGAAACCTGGCATTGTATATGGCCCTCAAAAGATGACGCCACCCGGTCCACCACGGTTCAACGAGGACTAAGACATCTGCCCTCAACCATCATGGCGGCGCCACTCAGTTTGGCTTCCTGCCCCTAGGGATGATGGCCGCCAGGTGGCTTCACTTAGTTTCTCACCACCCCGGAAGACGGGGACCGGCGATTGGGCGGTGTCCAGAGGCTCCGAGAAGAAGGCCATCGGCGGTTGGGCAGCGTTGGGTAAGCTTGGTTTTTAAAGGAGCCGGAGGTGGGAGCTGCGGAAGACCCGGGATCCACGGGAGGCGGCGGTGAGCAGCCCTTGGGGGAGGGCAAGGAGTGGCTGGAGAGAGGGCGGGAGTGGGGGCGGGGAAGGAAACTTCTGAACCATCTGGTCCCGGGCCGGGGGAGACCGCTGGGCGGGGACGCGAGGAGGGAAGGGGCGTCTGTGGGCGGGACCTCCCGGGATTGGAGTGAAGAGGGTATCTGCTTGACAGTGGATCCCTGGGGATCTACGCTGAGTTCGGAGATGCTCCAGCTCGGGCCGCCCCTGTCTGAGCGGAGCTTTGCGGCGCTGAAGCTTACAGGGGAAGGAAAAGCCTCGCCCGGCGTCTGATTGGCGGAACCGCGCTGTAGGATTCTTTCCTCAGGGATCCAGTCTAGGCCCCCCGCTCCCCCGCTCCCCCCTTACCCCAGGCCGCAGCCTGGGATTCCCCAGGGACCCCCCCGGAGCCGCCGCGTCTCCCATGGACTTGCCCGGGGACTCCAGGTGAGAGCGTACCCGGGCGGCCCGCCTGTCTTGGCGACCGTCCTCTGCTTCTTTCACCCTCCAGCCCGCCTGGCCAGCCGCGTCTGTGCCGCCAGCCTCTGACTCGAGCATTATGGGGAGCCAGGAGCCCGAAACGGCCGAGGCTGCAGCTCCCGGGGGCCCCTTCTCCCCTGGAAAAGGCCTCTCGGCGGGTCCTGGCCGTGGTGCTAGAAGATGTCATGGCTGTTCACATGGTGAGCCCCCTGAACCAAGAGACTCTCTATTCCACCTTGCTCTTGACACCTCTTTCTCTTCCAGGTCCCCGTGGTGCCCTCAAAGCAGACCTCCATACCACAGCACCACAGCTACCATCAGGATCCTGTCCACAGGCAGCCGCCTGCCTCGCCACCCCGGCAGGCCGGGTGGTCCTCGCAGGCCAGGTGAGCATGGCAGGATGGGGGTAAGCCGAGGGGAGCCATTTTAATCTTCCTGTTCCCTCGCTAGGCCTCCCGACCCTCTGTGTTTGTGTCGCGAGCCCTTGAGCCGCATCCACCGGACCTCTTCCACCCTGAGGCGGCGATCAAGGACAACCCCTGGCCCAGAGGAGGGCCCTTCACAAAAGGTGGACCGGGCCCCCCAGCCCACCCTGGTGGTGATGCTGGAAGACATCGCCAGTCCTAGACCCCCCGCTGAGGTATGGGAACTGAGGGTACGGATGTCAAGGGTCCTCCCCACAAACATCCCCTATTTTTATCCAGGGCTTCATTGATGAGACCCCCAACTTCATCATCCCAGCACAAAGGTGAGAGGGCTGGAGTAGGGATTATCAAAGGATCCCCTAGCCTTTACCTTGCCCTTCACCCCAGAGCTGAGCCCATGAGGATAGTTCGCCAGCCAACGCCTCCACCTGGGGACCTAGAACCCCCATTCCAGCCATCTGCTCTGCCTGCAGACCCTCTGGAGAGCCCACCAACAGGTAAGGACTTGGGTAGAGATCGGATGAGACTTAATATCCACCTGTGACCCTCTCCTTTCCTCAGCCCCAGATCCTGCTCTGGAGCTCCCATCCACCCCACCACCGTCCAGCCTTTTACGCCCCCGCCTCAGTCCCTGGGGCTTGGCCCCGCTCTTCCGTTCCGTCCGCTCCAAGCTGGAGAGCTTTGCTGACATCTTCCTCACGCCCAACAAAACCCCACAGCCCCCACCCCCGTCCCCCCCAATGAAGCTGGAGTTGAAGATCGCCATCTCAGAGGCCGAGCAGTCTGGGGCTGCTGAGGGCACTGCGTCTGTCAGCCCCCGGCCCCCAATCCGCCAGTGGCGAACTCAGGACCACAATACCCCAGCACTTCTCCCTAAGCCCTCTCTGGGCCGAAGCTACTCCTGCCCTGATCTGGGGCCCCCTGGCCCAGGTACCTGCACCTGGCCACCTGCTCCACCCCAACCAAGCCGACCACGGCCGCGGCGGCACACTGTGGGTGGTGGGGAAATGGCCCGAGCCCCGCCACCCCCTCGGCCCTGTCTCCGGAAAGAGGTCTTCCCTCTCGGAGGAGTGGGAGCCTCCCCTTCTCTCACCACATCTTGCTCGTCCACGGCATCCACTTCCTTCTCCGAACCAGCAGAACCCAGGTAGTGCTCTCAAAAAACCCCCTTGAAGCCTGTGTTTGTCCCTGAGCCTTGACCTTCTTGGCAGGTTGGGTTCAACCAAAGGGAAGGAGCCAAGAGCCTCAAAGGACCAGGTGCTTTCAGAACCTGAGACCAAGGTAGGCATTCAGATCGGGTAGAAGAGACTAGTTCACTCTTTCACCCTCTGCCCCATTTTTGCAGACCATGGGAAAGGTTTCTCGATTCAGAATACGCAGAACACCAGCCCGTCCTCAGCTAAACCTTACACCAATGGGACTGCCTCGACCAATCAGGTGAGGGGCTCACTGGGCATTGAGCCATCTTGGTTTCTCAGTGGCCTCTGCTCTTTGCTCACAGGTTGAACAAGAAGGAGTTCAGCTTGGAAGAAATTTACACCAACAAGAATTACCAATCACCCACAACCAGGAGGTGAGACACTTGGAAGGCTAGAGGGTGGCAGAATAAAACCAGCTCCTCTCCCTGCCTTGTTCAGGACCTTTGAGACCATCTTTGAGGAACCCCGGGAGCGCAATGGGACTCTGATTTTCACCAGCTCAAGGAAGCTCCGGCGGGCTGTGGAATTTCGGGACAGCAGCCTTCCTCGATCACGAAGACCGTCCCGTGGGGTCCGGGCTGCAGGGGGCAGGACTGTTCCTCCCAATGTGGCCCCCAGCCCTGATGTGGGCCCCCTGCTCCAGCAGCGGCTGGAGGAGCTAGATGCCTTGCTCCTGGAGGAAGAAACAGTAGATCGGGAGCAGCCCCACTGGACCTAGGTGCCCCATCTGTTGGTCATCCATCCTGAAGGGACAGGAAACCTCCCAGGCAGTTATTTTTTTTTCTCTATATTTCTAGTAAAGTTTTCGATATGTTTCTGATTCTTTTGTATCTCTAGCTGAGTTTAAGATTG